ACGTACGTAGCCTTCACGTGTGTGTGGATACGGAGTGCATGTGTGGAGACAGAGGAATATGCTCCAACAAATTTCGGATAGAGGCGCCGAAGACAGGACGTGGGGAAGGTAGGAGCCGCGTGCACGGCTCCGGCCCCGGGCGGGAGGCGGCCGCGAGCCGGGCCGGCCGCGCGCAAGTCCGGCGCCAGCCGCTAGAGCCCCCAGTGCGCGGCCCGGCCGCGGGGCGCCTCGACCCGACACAATAAACTCCGAGGGCGGGCGGGCCGAGGGGCCGGTGGGGCCGAGCGGCCGCCCCGCGCGCATCGCCATGTGAGCGGCTGCCGCGGCTTCGCGGGGACCCAACTTTCCCGGGCGGCGGCGCCCAACTTCCCGCCGCCCGCTCCGGCCCCGCAGGCCCGCGGCGCCAGGGGAAGACGCGAGTAAGTGCGGGCGGCGGTGCCCTCCCGGCCCTCACCCCGCACGCGGCGACCCGGCCGCCTAGCCTCCCTCGCTCAGGCGCGACCGCGGCGTTCTCTGAGGTGGAGTATTACAAACATGGCGCCCCTCGAGCCCGGAGCCCTTCGCGCGGAGCCGGCGGCGGGGTCCGGGCGGGGGGGAGCCGGGGAGGAGGGAGGAGGCCGGCAGGGAGGAGGAGGAGGCGGCCTGAGCGTCCCCCCCGCCCCCCGCGCCCGTCGCCGGCTCAGGCCCGAGAGGCGCCGGGCGGCGGGAAGGAGGCGGCACCGGAGGGGAGGGCCGGGCGCGGCGGCGGCGGCGGTGGAGGAGCCGGAGCATAATGGTGGGGAAAGCTCGGCGGCGGGGCGGCGGGGCGGGCGGGGGCGTCCGTGGAGATGGCGCGGCCCGCGCGGTGGAGCCTGCCTGGCCGCGGCCTCTGGGGCGGCGGCGGCACCAGTGGGTGCTGACGGTCGCTCGCCCGCTCGCGAAGAGCTCCGAGCTGCCGGGGAGCTTTGTGGATGGCGGGGCGGGCCGGGCCGGCGGGGCCTGCGAGGGCGGCGGCGGGGCCTGCGGAGGCTGCCGGCCCGCGCCCACTCGCCTTGGGCGGCCGCGGAAGAGGCCCCGGGATGAGGCCCCGGAGGACCGCGCGGGGCCTGCTCGGGCCGGGAAGCCGCGGAGTCGCGTGAGCACCGCCCGCCGGGCCCTGTGCCCCGCTTTCGGTCAGGCCTCCTGGGCCCGTGCGCAGTCCGGGCCGGCGGGGAACGCGGCTCCGGGCGTGTGGCGGGCGGAGAGGAAGCGTTTGTCGGCGCGGCACGTCGTGTGCTAGCCCGGGAGCGGCGGGCAGGGCTGGCCCCGAGGCCCGGGGCGGAGATTCGTCGGTCCCCCGGGGCTGTGAGCGACCCCGGCAGCGAGGCCGCCGCCTCAACAGGTCCTCGCGGACCTCCGGGACAGTCCTGTGGGGTCCGCCGCCCTCCTCCCACCCAGAGCTCCGGGGAGAAGCTGCTGAGGACGCGGCTGGGACGAGGGGGGGCGCCGGGACCCGGACTTTCACTTGCAGTCTCTCCTCGCGCTTTTCTCCCGAGCCGGGAGGAGGAGGAGCTGGCGATGTGTGCGCCGTGCCCGGTGTCTTTTGCAGAGTGACCGCCGTACCTGTTTTATTCGTGTGTACCAGTGCTCGTTGTGCAGTGCGGTGTCCTATGCGGTGGGTACGCAGTACCGGGGATTATATATGGTTTTTTCCCTTATGTTTTTGTTTATTACTGCAGCTAAAGAAGTAAACAGGTCATGGCACGTTTAACAAAAAGACGACAGGCGGATACAAAAGCTATCCAGCATCTTTGGGCAGCCATTGAGATTATACGGAACCAGAAGCAGATTGCCAACATTGACCGTATTACAAAGTAAGTAAATTTAAACACAAATATCTCTGTAAGATTTTTAAATTTGTTTTTCCTCTGTGTTCAGGTATATGTCTCGAGTCCACGGTATGCACCCTAAAGAGACCACCCGTCAGCTGAGCTTAGCTGTGAAAGATGGTCTTATTGTCGAAACTCTAACAGTGGGCTGCAAAGGTTCAAAAGCTGGTATTGAACAAGAAGGATATTGGTTGCCAGGAGATGAGATTGTAAGTACATTTTATTTGATAAACATAGAGATGTCATACAAAACTATTTTGTACTTTTTTGTAGGACTGGGAAACAGAAAATCATGACTGGTATTGTTTTGAATGCCATTTGCCTGGAGAGGTGTTGATATGTGACCTGTGTTTTCGTGTGTATCATTCCAAGTGTTTGTCTGATGAGTTCAGGCTTAGAGACAGCAGTAGTCCCTGGCAGTGCCCAGTTTGCAGGGTGAGTACCTATGAGCTTTCCTGTGCTGGTTATGTACCTTTTTTTATTCTTTTTTTTTCAATAGAGCATTAAGAAGAAGAATACAAACAAACAGGAGATGGGCACATACCTCAGATTCATTGTCTCCCGCATGAAGGAGAGGGTGAGTCCTGCTCAGGGAATCTTTCAAAATATACATTTAAATTGATGTACTAACACCCTCTTAGGCTATAGATCTTAATAAAAAGGGGAAGGACAATAAACACCCGATGTACAGGAGGCTGGTGCACTCAGCTGTGGACGTTCCCACCATTCAAGAGGTAAAGTCGGTTTCTTTTATTTCCACTTCAAGCTTTTCGTCATTCTGTTTTTTGCCCTCTGCAGAAAGTGAATGAAGGGAAATACCGAAGTTATGAAGAGTTCAAAGCTGATGCCCAATTGCTTCTCCACAATACCGTGATTTTCTATGGAGGTTGAATATTTTTGTTTTTTTTGTATGCATTTTGCTTATAGGTAATATCTATTTTTAATTACAGCAGACAGTGAGCAAGCTGACATTGCGAGGATGCTATATAAAGACACATGTCATGAGGTACTATTCATTGCCCAATAGTTATACTCTTTTGTAGGCTAAAGTAGTTTCTTTTCTTTTTCAGCTGGATGAACTGCAGCTTTGCAAGAATTGCTTTTACTTGTCAAATGCTCGTCCTGACAACTGGTTCTGTTATCCTTGTGTATGTGAAATTTTTACCTCAAGTGTGTAACATAATATAACAAGGTAAAACATTTAATTTCCAGATACCTAATCATGAGCTGGTTTGGGCTAAAATGAAAGGTTTTGGGTTTTGGCCAGCCAAAGTCATGCAGAAAGAAGACAATCAAGTCGACGTTCGCTTCTTTGGCCACCACCACCAGAGGTAATTTGTGATCCCATGTTCAGCGGTCACAGTTTCTAACTATACCTTTATGTGTTTTTCCTAGGGCCTGGATTCCTTCTGAAAACATTCAAGATATCACAGTCAACATTCATCGGCTGCACGTGAAGCGCAGTATGGGTTGGAAAAAGGCCTGTGATGAGCTGGAGCTGCATCAGCGTTTCCTACGAGAAGGGAGATTTTGGAAATCTAAGAATGAGGACCGAGGTGAGGAAGAGGCAGAATCCAGTATCTCCTCCACCAGTAATGAGCAGGTGAGTGTGTCTCCGGAAGGAAGTGCCTATTCGGAATAATATATTACTTTTATAATGCCCACAGCTAAAGGTCACTCAAGAACCAAGAGCAAAGAAAGGACGACGTAATCAAAGTGTGGAGCCCAAAAAGGAAGTAAGTTGCCCACCTCGCAGTATCCAGGTGGCTTTGGCGTCTAAACTCTTGTCTCACCTTTTAGGAACCAGAGCCTGAAACAGAAGCAGTAAGTTCTAGCCAGGAAATACCCACGATGCCTCAGCCCATCGAAAAAGTCTCCGTGTCAACTCAGACAAAGAAGTTAAGTGCCTCTTCACCAAGAATGCTGCATCGGAGCACCCAGACCACAAACGACGGCGTGTGTCAGAGCATGTGCCATGACAAATACACCAAGATCTTCAATGACTTCAAAGACCGGATGAAGTCGGACCACAAGCGGGAGACAGAGCGTGTTGTCCGAGAAGCTCTGGAGAAGGTAATGCTTGTCGCCACTGTGGGTGCCCTGCTCTGACGCACTGTGGGTTGTCTTTTCATTCCAGCTGCGTTCTGAAATGGAAGAAGAAAAGAGACAAGCTGTAAATAAAGCTGTAGCCAACATGCAGGGTGAGATGGACAGAAAATGTAAGCAAGTAAAGGAAAAGTGTAAGGAAGAATTTGTAGAAGAAATCAAGAAGCTGGCAACACAGCACAAGCAACTGATTTCTCAGACCAAGAAGAAGCAGTGGGTAAATACCAGTCTTTTTTAGACCCTTATTTCGTCTAAAGACTGCCCCGATTTCTTACCTGCAGTGCTACAACTGTGAGGAGGAGGCCATGTACCACTGCTGCTGGAACACATCCTACTGCTCCATCAAGTGCCAGCAGGAGCACTGGCACGCGGAGCACAAGCGCACCTGCCGCCGGAAAAGATGAAGCTGGCCCTTCCCGGAGTCACCCCGATGATTACTCTTTTCAGACACAGCGGTTTTTGTTTCCAAGAAGCCAAAATTGTTTAGAATTTGCTTCCCATTTTGCACCAGCCTTTAAACACTTTTCGTGAAGAAATTTTGCACAGTAGTTTAAATCTTTTGTTAATGCTCCTCCGAAGTTTTTCAGGGGGTAAAAGTAACATCAGTGGAGGGTATTATTTTAAATAAATTTTAATTGAGAATTTGTTGCATTTTCAGCAAATTTTAAAACATTTTTAGGTTTTACAGAGATTTTAACCTTTAAACAACAGATCTTTAAAAAACAGGTGAATACAAGTGAGTTTAACAAAGAAACATTTAGAATAGATCTGAATGTAAGAACTACAGAACTGTTTCAGAAATAAAACATACTACCTTGATGTGACATTTTTTTCTTAACCTTGTTGAGCTGGTTTTGTTCAGCTTAATTTACTGTTCAAAGGCATTATCTGTTGGTCACACCAGTGGGTATATGATTGAATTTAGGGAACAGGGTTGACACAGCAGGGCTAGTCCTGCATATTTTTTCTTAAATATTTCCCAATTGTGTTTTTCATTATTTCTTTTCAATATATAACTTTTATAACAAATTATTAGCTTTGATCTTGTAGTTTAAAATTGCAGGGAACTGGGGTAATCTTTTACTGAGCTGGATCTTAGAGAAAATGAATATTTAAATTTTAAAGTTTGCACATTTCATCTTTGTCCTAACATGAGTGCTTGTAACAAAATAAACAACAAAAACAAAGCCAAAAACTACCTTTATCCATATGTGAAATTATAGATGAGGCATACGAATTTGTTTAATGCTTCCCTTCCCTTCCCACATATCATCTCACTGCCTATTATCTGGTGTCACCTCATGTATCGTAAGTTAATACTAAAAGAAGAGAAAGCACTTAAGTTTCACAGAAGCCGTTATGTTTGTAGTAATGGGTCATTGCCTACTAATGAACTCCATCACTGTACACAGAATGAAGAATAATGCATGTTAATTTTCTTGTATTAAAGATGCCGTGATTTGTAAAAAGTCTGTATTTTGCGGAATGTCTGGATTAAGAAGCATTACCAATAGGAATGGATCGATAGTTGAATAATGATTTTTTATACATAGATATATAAAATACAGCCAGGAAAACTTAAATTACTTTTCTTTTAAAATATCTCACAATTTATGTGGTATTTTTAAAGACTGATCTTAGACCAAGTCAAATTCCCATTTATCATTTAGTTATTTTTTGAGGTTAGAGAATAATTTGTACATATTTATTTAGACCTTTGATATTTATTAAAGCAATTACTCACAATGGAAGTGAAAGAATCAGGAGAAAAGCCTTTTAAAAAGTATTCTCCAGGTTTGTCAGGGTCACTCTAAAGATAAAAATGTAACTAAGTCTTCTGTGAAATATCATCCATCTAATCTTGATGCTGTTGCAGATGGTGGTGACACAAGTTAATTGACAAACTACTGCCAAATGGTGCACAATATTTTGTAAAAAGTACCCAGTAGCCCCATTTCATACAATGTACCTAAATTATGCAGTAACTTGGCATCATCGTTCCCTCCTTGTTGCTGTGTAATTAGTCAGTGTTGCCACAGTGTGTGGCGCTGATGGAGATGTCAGAACCGAGAACACTTAACCTTCTTTGATTGTTTTTCAAGTTTTAAGACTTCGATCCACCCCTATGAGAGCAAGTAATTGTGGAAATATTTTTGGTGTAAAATCATTCCAGAGTATGTAATATTTAACTGATAGCTGCATGAAAGTGAGATTCGTGTTACTTTGGCTTTTCTGTCTCTGTTGACACGGTTGCACATTTCCAAGTTACTACAGCGTGAAAACTGTGTGTTTAAAAAAAAACAAAATTAAAAAAAGAGATTGTGGCCTGGTTTTGTAAAAGTTTTAGGTAAAATTACAATTGATTGTTTTAGGAATCATTATTAAAAATTTTCTGCAAATCATAAAGCTATATCGAGGTGTTGAGCTTAGCCACTATGCACATTGTAATTATTCATTGTGGCTGTCCAGTTCTATGATGCATTCTGGCATTTTGTAAGCTGCTCTGACTAGCAATATATAGATTCATTTAATGTGTTAACATTGGTTAATAAATGTATTTAAAAAAAACTAGCTTTAGTAATTTGTTTATTTAGTGTAGT